CCGGGTTTGCGCGGCCTCAGGCGCCGCGGGAACCCAGCGAGTGGCGGCGGGCGATGGCGGGGGCGGCTTCCTCCTGAGGCTGGACTAGTCCTCCGAGTTCTGAGTGGCATTTGTGGCCCGTTTGCTCTAAAAATAGACGTACAAGTTTGGTGTTCGGGAAGAAGGATGTTTGCTCTCTTGGGAAGAAAAGGCTTTTACCTCCTGGCCTTTTCAAAGAAAGTATTGTTCGGGCCTGCTGGGGATCCCTATTTATCAAGCAACCCATTGTCCTGTGTGTGCCTGGTGAAAGCGAGCTAATTCTATTATTAGTCCTCAAAAGACCAAGGGAGATCACGGTGCTTTTTCTTTTTTAAATATTCCCCGCCACCTCGCCAAATCCTGTAATACAGTTTCCCCAAACTTGGCTGCACAGAGGAGTCGCTGGGGAGTTTTAAAACTCTTAAAGCCCAATCGCACACCAGACCAATTAACACAGTGTATTTTTTAAAGATCCCCAGGTGATCGCGCAGCCGAGTTTGGAAACACTGGTTTAATATAAGAAAGTCAAGGCTTTAGTTTCACATAGTAGTAGCATTCAGTTTGTAATTGGTGAGATGAAACTCAAATTCATTTTCCTAGACAGGAACTCACAAAGAGCGGTTTGTTTCCCACCAGGGAGGGAGGGAAGCGTCTCTAACGGTTCAAACTTTGTGAACTATAATGTGACTCTAGCACTCAAAACAATTGTTCTAAGTGTTGTTTTGAATTTCTGTTGAGGTTACTAAGCCCGCTTTCACTGACTCCCTGCCCAGCCAAGGGCTTTCCCCTTCTTTTAACCCTACCTCAGTCCCCTACTCAACCCTCTGCCAGATCCCCTGTTTTAACTTTAACCTGAGGGAGGATCTTCCTCCCCCACAGGTTACTGGCTTTAAAGGGTTACTGCGGGTTCCCATAGCAACGAGTCCTCCAGGGGAAGTGGGCGGGTCCTCTTACCCTTGGGTTTCTGAACAGGACTCTTCCTTTTCGGAAGAATTTTTGAATCACCCTTTTTCATTTCTTGGCCTCAGCAGGTAAGGGTGAGCTTATGCAGTTCCAAGATGTTCTTTCTGAGATACTTACAGATTATTAACGCCGTTGTATGGGATGATAATTACTAGCAGCCATGTTCTTTCTTGATTTCTCATTCTTTCCCAATCCTTGCACTGATAACTTGTTTAACAAACTTCCAAAATGAAGTGGAAACAATGTTTTCTTTTCCTTTTTTAGCATGTTTTCTTGGAGGTGCACATGCCTAAGAATTGTATGCACTATTTCTCTAAAGCCCTAAGTTATATCTTATATTTAAAAATTTAAAAAAAATATAACTCCACATCTGTGCGGAAAAACTTTTGATAATTTGTGGCAAAAATGCCATGCTTAGCTTTTAAGTTGTTTTGTTCCTAGAAAGTACTCTGCCAACATTCTTTACAAAATGTTAAACTGCTTGTAATGTTATACTTTAACAAAGGAAAGGCACAATTAGTCTACACATTCTCCTACTTCCCTGCCCAAACACATGCATCCAAAGATCAATTTGAAAAAATGTTCATTTTTTTTTTTAATGCTCAAAACAGGTATGCTATAGACATCTAATTCCATTTTGCCTTGCAAGGAACTGTTAAAACTCTTCTGAACAAAATAGTACAGAAATAGGTCATTTAACATACTTGTTTTTAATTGTGTTTTTTAAAAAATATTTTAAACTTTGTAAGTTATCAGACTTTAGTCAATTCCAAAATACCTTTAGGATTCCAGTGATTTTTGAGTTTGTGTTGGGAGTTGAAATGGTTTTCTCTTACTAAAATCTATTTTATGTGCTGTTTAAATTTCTGTTAACTGAGCTATCAAGCAAATCCTGTAAGGTGAATTTTTCCCATTTACTGTGAGAAAGGAATACTGGTGGAAACCCCTATCATGTGATGGACCTTGTAGTTCCAGCAGTGATGCTGGGCTGCTAAAATAATAATCTTTCACTTAATCTTCCCTTCTTTCATCACACATTTAAAAATTACCTTTAAGCCTTTTCAATTTAGTATCTCTTTCAGCATAGTTGTCCAGTCTCAAATTCCTTGAAGGTGTGCATTAATGTACATTTATCGACATGTCCTTTGTTTATTCAAATTAAGCAAATACAGTTGAGAATTTGTTGTTGCTTTGTTTCTTTTAAAAAATTAAATAAAAAAATATTTCCTGTTGGGAGACATTTTGGGAATCACTGAAAAAAATTAAGAAAGTAAAAATCACCGTCATATCATCTAAAAAGAAACAACTGGTAATTAGATGATGTGCTTCCATTTTACTCTGTTTGTCTGCATAGACATACTTTTGAACAAAATTGGCCTTTAATTTTATCTGTAGTTTTAAATATTGCACTTTTATTTAATATGAAGTAAATATTAGAGACGTTTCCTTTTTCTGTAAACCCTTTGAAAATAAGATTTTTAATGATGAATACACCCAAGTTTATTGAACTAGTTTTCTGTTGTTTTACGTATTATTTTTAGTTTTAGTGGCTTGAGAATACAGTATTAAACCCTTTGGTTGCCAATCCTAGCACGGCCACTTCCTAAGTGACCTTAATTACCTCTTTAATCGCATTTCCTTGGAATAAGGGTCATGGTGCCTGCACCATAGAGTTTTGGTGAGATGGAATGAACTAAGTAGAGGAAGGCCAGCAGGGTCGACCAAATGACGTAGGCTCAGTACGTAAGAGTGGACACACAGGTGGAGCTGAGAAAAATGCCCTTGTCTGAAAGTTTAAATATTTCGGATTTACTCAGGTTAGATTTATAGCAGTGGAAATCCTGGGGCAGAGGTGAACTCTTTTATGACTCTTGTGGCTTGTTGCCAAATTGCTTATGCCATAACATTCCCTTACAGAGTGTATGGTCTACCTGTAGTGTGTCAGCACTCCAGTGTTCATCATCTTTCCTGATTTTTCTATAAAAATATGATCTTTTAATTTATTTTTTGGTAGCTATTGAAATTGATCATCTGTTTTTTTTCTTTTGTTTTCCTTTTTGGGAGCTCTCTCTTCTGGTACTTTGCCTACTTTAAAGTGGTGATTTAAAAAAATTAAATACCCGTTTTATCTAAAGAAGATTGAGTGTTTATCATGTTTTTAGTTTTCTTTTTTTTCTTCTCCACAGGCCATTATTTCTTTCACTTTTTGGCGTTTTTCAACCAATAAAATATTTTTATTTCTATATAAACAAGTCTCTACCTTGTCCTTTATGATTTTTTCCTTGTATTTGTTCATGCTTGGAAAGCCCAGAAAGACCCTGCAAATGGCCCCAGTGAAAAACTCAGGAGAAGCAGTAAGCAGTCAAAAGTGGATGGGGAGGAAGACTAAGGCGTTGAGGAAGACCACTTATTTTACAATAAGGCTTTTAGACTTTAAAGCTGTATGCATATATTAAATTTAATAATCTTTATCTGAAAGGTGAGATAAACAACATTTTGGAAATATGTTAGATCTTTTTACATTTAATTCTATAATTGTACATGGATATGAAGCGCTCCTATACCGCCGCTGCCTCCTCTTCCTTTTCCCTAGTTAGCGAGTTCTACCACCATTTGTTAAATAGTTCCTCCTTTCTTCTTTGCTTTGTGGTCTTTATTGTTTTTTAAGATCTTGACTAACTTTGAGGTCTGCTTCAGTTTTAGGTCTTGCTTCTCTGTGTGTTGATCCTCTAGTCTTAATCAATGCCACATCTTTTTAATCATAGATTTAGAATATTTAGAAATACCTGGCAGAGCAAGTCACACTATCCTTTTAACATTACAATTCTATGCCCTTGTCCTTTCAGATAAAGATTATTGTATTTAATACATGCACAGTTTTAAAAGTCTAGGAGGCTTATTGTAAAATAGATGGTCTTTCATCTGCCTCTTCTTCCCCCCATCCCTTACTCTCCCTCCCCAGTGGCAGCTACTTTGGATTGTTTACTGTTTCTCCTGCGTTTTTCACTGGGGCCATTTGTAGGGTCTTCTTGGGCTGGTCAGAGAGTGGTCTTCCAGTAAAGTTTTGCACTGAGGAAAGAGTGTAGGTTCCAGTGTTCATGGAGGAATCTGGCTGGGGTTTCAGCATTCTCTGTGTAGAGTCATGTTGGAGAAGGTTCACCATACAGACTTACCTGTTTACCTACTCTTCCAAGAACAAATCTCTAGTCTTGCTAGGTTCTAGGATTGTCTGCCAATGGTCTACAGTGAGGAGGTGGGGAAGGCATCTTGGAATTTTAGAGCTTCTCATGCAGCTTTTACTGACCTTATTTTAACCTGTCACCCTTTTACCCTCAGTCTTTGAGCAGACTGGAGTGAGTACTTCTCGGCTTTTCTCACTGTTGGTATAGCATTCCCTCTCTCAAGTTGGCTGAGACAGTTGCCACTTGTCCATCTGTTTTCCACTTTCATGATTTGTAGTTTCCATTACAGTTCTTTAAGTCCTTGGGTCTCTATGTCTTCTAGAAAGATCTCTTACTGTCACTTAAGTGGGGTTTAGGGAAAGGGTGTAATTGGATATGTGTGTTAAATTTACCGTCTTAATCTGGAAGGCTCGGAAGATGAATCCTTAGAACTAAAAAAATACCGGATCATGTTACATTTTGTTTCGTTGGCAAGGACTGCCATCTGTAATCAGTGTTTCTTTTAAGGGTCATGAAAGATTATTCATGACCTTTTATCTCTCAGCAGAGTTGTTTTCTTCATCTGAATCCTAATGTTTCCTGTTAGAGTTCTTCTTAGGTATTTGTTTTTGTTACTTTGTGATGGGCTCTTCAAATTGGCTGTCGGTAGTCTAAGATGGTGGTTGATTTTGGTGTATTTATTTTATAGCTGGCACTTATGCGAAAAGCTTTGCAGTTTATTTTTGTATGTTCCCAAGTTATATGAGTGGCAGATAATGACACTTTTATCTACTTTTAAATAGTTATGACTTTTATTTTGGTTCTGTGGCGGTTTGCACTAGATTTAGCATTCTGTAACGTTATAACATCTTTCTGGAACATTATCGAATAGTAATGGTGATAATGTACACACTTTTATTGTTCTTTATTTTAGTAAGGAAAAGAATAGTAGAATATTGGCTTTTTGGTTTATCATAATTCTTCATCAGGACAAAGAAAATCTATCCTTTCATTTCCAAGTTGCCTAGAGGTAATTTTATGTTTTTAAGACATGGGAATTGAATATTAGCAAGTGATCATTAGCATCTGCAGTTTATCTGCTGGTATTTCTGAAGAGTCTACTGATTTGAGTCCCAAATATTAAATTGGATCAAAATTTTCCTTATGGATGGTTCTTCAGAAAAAGAAATTGAATGCATGGGAAGAATGTAGTATAACATATTCAATGCATGAGCATATTGTCTTGGTTGGGGTGGTATAGGAGATGTCACTAGGGATTTTTCACAAGCAAATATTCCAAGTTATAGCTGACACTCAAGTCACATCTTTACCTGTTGGCAGTATTTGATGTAATTTGTTATTCCTCCTTTTTTAATATTCTTCCTTCATTTGATTCTTGAGGACACCACACACTGTTGCCTTCCCTTCTATACCGCTGGCCTTCTGGTTTCTTTTCAGTTGTTTTTAAATTTGTGTTGGTTTTCTCTTCTCACCAGCCTATGAATTTAGAATGTGCCAAGGCTCAGTTCTCACCCGCCTGTTGTCACAAATAGTCACAGGGCTTTAATAAAATACTGTGTAGCTACTTAAGACTCCTAAATGTATATTTCCACCTCAGACATCTCCAACTACTTTTTTGACTTCTTAACGTGAATATGTGAAAGACGCTTCAGCCTAAATATGGCCAGAACAAAATTTCTGATCTTTCTCTGCAAACCTGCTCCATCTGCAGCCTGCCCCATTTTATTAGGTTGGTGCAAAAGTAATTGTGGTTTTTTGCATTAATGGCAAATTACTTTTGCACCAACCTAGTGGGTGTTAGCTCCATTTTTTTCATGTTATTTAAGCAAAAAAAAAAAAAAAAAAAAAAAAAGAACATGGAATCCTCCTGACTCTTCTCTTTCTCTCCAACTCTGTTTCCAGGTTGTCAGCAAATCCTGCTGTTCTGTCTTCAAAATGTATCCAGAATCAGTTTAACTACTTTTCCCATCCGTACTACCAGCATCTTTGTCCAAGTCTCCTGCATTTCTTGCCTGGAGTATTGCCGTGGCCCATGGCCTCCTAACAGATCACTGGTCTCCTTTTCCTTCCCTGGCTTCTCTTTGATTTTCCATCTGCTTAACATCAGAGTGATCTTTTAAAAACATAAGTCAAATTGTGCTTAAAACCCTCCAGTGGCTTCCATGTCACTCAGAATAAAGGCCAGTGTTCTTATGATTCATAAAACCTTACATGATCTGGGCCGGGCATGGTGGTTCACGCCTGTAATCCAGCACTTTGGTAGGCTGGGGTGGGCAGATCACTTGAGGTCAGCAGTTGAAGACCAGCCCGGCCAACATGGTGAAACCTTATGTCTACTAAAAATACAAAAATTAGCCAGACGTGATGGCATGCACCTGTAATTCCAGGTACTTGGGAGGCTGAGGCAGGAGAATCTCTTGAACCTGGAAGGCGGAGGTTGCATGCAGTGAGCCGAGATCGTGCCATTGCATTCCAGCCTGGGGGACAGAGTGAGATTCTGTCTACAAATAAATAAATAAATAAAAATTAAAAAGCCCTACATGATCTGATTCTCACTAACTGACCTCTTCTCCCGCTTGTCTCCCACTCGGCACTTTCCATTCCAGCCTTCCTTACCTCCTTGCTAATCCTTGAACGTGGCAGGCACATTTCCATTTTAGGTCTTTGCACTGGACTTTTTCCTCTGCCTATAATATTTATCCTACCCCCCCAGCCACCTCTTTCAGGTCTTCACTAAAATAGCATTTTGTCTGTGCGATTACTCTAGTTACAATTGCAATCTGCATCCTGTATGTCTCTTGCAGTGCTCTGCATTTTATTTTTCCGTTGCATCTGTTACCTTCTAAGTTACTATTTATTTGTCTATTTTGTGAATTGCCTCTCTTTCCTACCTCTGCTAGACTATAAATTCCTTGAGGTCGAGTATGTTTATTAATGTGTCCTGAGTGCCTAGCACATAGAAGATGCTCAGTAAATATTTTTTGAATGAATGAATGTAGTCTGCCTTCTCCAATTTTTTTTTCAGTGAATTTCCCATAAAGCAACACATGCATAGTGTTTTAGCATTTGTGGATCTAACGTTGACTTATCCCACCAGCAAGGGAGAAGTTCAAGAACATTTATAGTTTATAATGGAGATAATAATACAGAGAGTGGTTATGAGAATTAAATAGGGTGCTCTCTGTAAAGTACTAATGGATAGGACCAGGTCACTTAACTGACAAAAAAGCCTGGCCAAGTGCCCTGATTCACATCTGAATGATGTGAATTGTATTCTAGAATCTTCTCTCTTTATATTTCAGTTTTTAATCAAGAGTAGGTGTGGCATCACCTGGGAGCTTTTCAAAACATACCTGGGTTCCCTGGTAAATATCAGTGATATACTGTTACTATATTTTGTTCTTTAACCAGTCTGCAAATATTTGTCCCTTAATGTGGGTGATAACTATTTGCTCTCCCCCTTTTAATGCCTTCTTGCTGTTTGGGACATCTTTCATGGCCCCTTCTAGTCTTTTTTCCTATGAGGTTCTTGCTGAAATAACTTCTAAGGTGATTTTGAAATCCTCAGAGCCACTTGGATGCACGTAATTGAACCTTTTACTAAATCCACAAAATCAAAGGATCTCAGTCCTTTACCTTCTGTTTTCCAGACAAGAGAATGTTGTAGTCATCCCTACAGCAATCCTTATAGCAGTCATTTTATTTTATTGTTTTTAAAATACCTGATTTTTATTTTTTCATATGAATTATATTAAATAATTATTATGCCCCCTCTAGTCGTCACACAAATCTGAGAAGTGGATGAGCACTGTATTTGATCTCTTGGACACTTCCCTTTATTTTCCATGGCTCCTCATGTCTCAGACCCTTAAAGTATTTGCATTCTTTTCTTTTCTTTTTTTTTCTAATTGTATTTTATTTTTACTTCCAGGATACATGTGCAGGACATGAAGATTTGTTACATAGGTAAATGTGTGCCATGGTGGTTTGCTGCACTTACCAAGCAGTCATTTTAAAGTTTTGCTTATTGTGTTTCTAGGCTCCTTTTGTGTCCTTCAAATCCAAGAATATCTCAAAAACATCAGACTCACTTTCCTCCTCTTTCTTAATAGAGCAAGAAACATTTGTAGATTTTTACTGTTGCAATTTACTGTGCAAGCAAGTGCTGTGATTTGCAAGAAAAAAAAGATGATTATTTTAGAGATGGTTTATGCAACTGAAGAATACACAATAAATAAAAACCATGATGTATGTGTGTTTAGAAATGGATAAGCCCAATAGCTGTTACCTATACACAAAAATGTGAAAATTTTCTTCAACTCTACTGTCAAAATAATTCAAAATATACCTAGCTCCTTGTGTATATTTGATCTCTCCTTAATTTTTCTATGATGCTATATAAGTAAGAGCATTCCCCATATTTAATTAGGTGTAAACATTTTAGCGGTGATTACCATGCACATTGGAAATAAAATGTCACAAGTTCCATTGCTTTGAATGCATCTGTTCTACCTGATAAATTTCCCTTGCCTTTGCAACTCTGATTAGATCTACTTTTTGTTGTCGTGAAGACTCATTCTTTTGAAAATAGTGCTGTTACAAATTCATTTTATATTGAACCCTAAATATTCAGTACTATTGGCCAAGGCTGAATGGAAAAAATTGACCTATGTATCTTTCTGATGATAAATCACATTGCCCTCAGTTTAGGCCATTAATGGACAGCCCAGTTGGAAAACACATCTCGTTTAAAGTTCTACACCTGCTTTGGAGACTCTTGTAAGTATTTGTTGCCTTTGTGAGAGTTTTTGGAAATGTCTCACCTTCTTCTTGATGCTTCCAGAGACGGTAAAGAACAGGTCCAAGAAAAGCTCAAAGAAAGCAAATACCAGCAGCAGCAGTAGCAACAGCAGCAAGTTGCCACCAGTTTGTTATGAAATAATTACCTTGAAGACTAAAAAGAAGAAGATGGCTGCTGATATATTCCCCCGTAAAAAGCCAGCCAACTCCAGCAGCACCAGCGTCCAGCAGTACCACCAGCAGAATCTCAGTAACAACAACCTTATCCCGGCCCCAAACTGGCAGGGTCTTTATCCCACCATTAGAGAGAGGTAAGTGCCGCGCTAGTCTATTTACTTTAAAAGCTGTGAATTAATGAGTTGCCTCTGTTTATAGAAATGCGATGATGTTCAATAATGATTTGATGGCAGATGTACATTTTGTGGTTGGGCCACCAGGTGGGACTCAACGGTTGCCAGGACACAAAGTAAGCAACAGCTGCATGACCGGTTTAGTCCTGTGTATGAAATAAGATTTCCCTTTCTACACAGTATGTTTTAGCTGTTGGGAGCTCTGTGTTCCATGCGATGTTTTACGGAGAACTTGCAGAGGACAAAGATGAAATCCGTATACCAGATGTCGAACCTGCTGCTTTTCTCGCTATGCTGAAGTAAGCATCATTCGTGTGTTTGGAAAGAGTTTAATTCCACTTACATGTTATGTGCTTTTTACAGATATATCTATTGTGATGAAATTGACTTGGCTGCTGACACAGTGCTGGCCACACTTTATGCTGCCAAAAAGTACATTGTCCCTCACCTTGCCAGAGCCTGTGTTAATTTCCTGGAGACCAGCCTGAGTGCCAAGAATGCCTGTGTGCTCCTCTCCCAGAGCTGCCTGTTCGAGGAGCCAGACCTGACCCAGCGTTGCTGGGAGGTGATTGATGCCCAGGCTGAGTTAGCTCTCAAGTCTGAGGGATTCTGCGATATTGACTTCCAGACACTAGAAAGTATTCTCCGTAGGGAAACTCTGAATGCCAAAGAAATTGTGGTTTTTGAGGCAGCTCTCAACTGGGCTGAAGTAGAATGCCAACGACAAGATCTGGCGTTGAGCATTGAAAATAAACGCAAGGTTCTAGGAAAGGCACTTTACTTGATCCGCATACCCACAATGGCCCTCGATGATTTTGCAAATGGTGCTGCACAGTCCGGGGTATTAACTCTCAATGAGACCAACGACATCTTCCTCTGGTATACTGCAGCCAAAAAGCCTGAGCTTCAGTTTGTGAGTAAAGCCCGTAAGGGCCTTGTCCCCCAGCGCTGTCACCGTTTCCAGTCGTGTGCCTATCGAAGCAACCAATGGCGCTATCGTGGTCGCTGTGACAGCATCCAGTTTGCAGTTGATAAAAGAGTGTTCATTGCTGGCTTTGGGCTGTATGGCTCCAGCTGTGGTTCTGCAGAATACAGTGCCAAGATTGAACTTAAGCGGCAGGGCGTTGTCCTGGGGCAGAACTTGAGCAAGTACTTCTCAGATGGGTCCAGCAATACCTTTCCCGTATGGTTTGAATACCCAGTGCAGATCGAGCCAGACACCTTCTACACAGCCAGTGTGATACTGGATGGCAATGAACTCAGCTACTTTGGACAAGAAGGCATGACAGAAGTTCAGTGTGGCAAAGTGACTGTCCAGTTTCAGTGCTCCTCAGATAGCACCAATGGCACTGGGGTACAGGGAGGGCAGATCCCTGAACTTATATTCTATGCTTGAAAACTCACTTCCTGAAGCAGCTTGAGCTCCAAAGTGCACATCTGGTTCCAACTTGCCTGATGCTTAGCTCATCTGCAAATATGTGATCAGTGCCGGTAATTTGTAATGAATGAAGCGGTAGGCAGGTTCTAATTTCTTTTAACCTTTTAATTATGTACAGGCAAAAATGCAGCATTCCGCTTTTAACTATCTGCTTAAAAGAGCTAACGTTCTTATTAAGGCTTTGTGGTTTTTAGAGTTGCATCTATGAACCTGGGGAGATTATGTGCTTTCCCAAGCGTTCCACCACCCTCTCAGTTTTGTCCCTCTGAAGATAATTTTGGATCACCTTGAATTTCCTTTTGGACGTTATTTGATGAACAGAAATAAAGTGATAACAAGAGTTATTTTTAAACAGAACTCCTCTTACCCCCCAAAACAGATAAACCTCAGTGTACAATTTTGAAAGAAGTTTTGCCTTGTAATGAGTAATAATTTAGAAAGTAGACAGTGGTTGTGTTTGGCTCTCGTTTTATTCCTTTTACATTTGTTGCTTCTGGGATTTAAAAAATTACTAAATTCATAAGATAGTTAGGTATTAAACACTTCAGAATATCAATGTAAAATTGGAAAATAAGGAACTGGGGGCATTTGTTTAGGCCATGACTTCTACAAGCAGATTTCTTTTCTTTTAGTTTAGAAGACAAAAAATTTCAATACAGATACTTCTTTTAGAAGTAAATTTTTAGATTTTATTGTCAGTAGAAAAAAGTTAAACTCCTACTAATTTAAACTAAGACAGTTTAAAAAGGAAGCCTGAAAAAGACTCATACTACAAATAATTTAATTGATGGCATATAAGAATATGCAGTTTGAAAAAGCCAAACTCTTCTCTCCACTTAGCTTTTGATCCCCACTGTTTGCTTATTTGTATAAGTCATACTGTGTAGAATTTCTATTTTCTTTTTCCCCATTAAAAGAGGACCAAACAATTCTTTATACAAATGGAGTAGCAACTAGTTTTGTAGCACTACATTTAATGTAATGAGATACCTTTGTTCATTTTTTTAAATTTGAAATATACTTTACCTGATCCACTTTGATTGTATACTATATTCTTTGTTAATTTTAATTTTGTCCTGTTCCTAGACTGCTAGAATCTGGCCCCTGGCCATCTTAAAGTGCCAACATATGCCTGCAGGGTTTATAAAAAATGGCCTGGAGTGACACATTTTATTATACCTAATATTCACTGCATCAGTATCACATCTAGCTCCCTTACTTGTCCACAGATAATGTAAACAAAGGAGGGAAAAACTTATTAAATTCTCCTTCGCTGCTGGCTTGTGCTGGTTTAGTGCCTGTGTCCCTGGCAGTGTCCAGTGTGTTCACTTCCAGTTGAAGTATCCATGTGTTTCTGGGCAGCTTTTCTGCTCAGTGTGATCCTGAGATGGCTTCCCCGCCGCCACCCAGAGTGTGGTCCTTGGCCGCCTCCTGCTCCTGCTCTGCAAGCCTGAAACTGGCTTGTCTGGAGCCAGGAGTTAGTCCTGGGGTGTGTGTGTGCCTGCGCACCCATGCGCATGCAAGTGTGTTTGCCAGCTCAGGAGCTGTCTCCTCTCTACCTGGCTAGTAAGAGGTGGGACAGTAATGGTCCTCCTGCTGGCCCCAGCAAGGCCCATGAGTGACTGCCCTGACGTATTCACTGTGCCTCTGGGCCACTTCTTCCCCTGTAGATGTGGGCTTGTTGCCTTCAGCCGGCTTCCCTGAGGGAGGAGAACACTGGATTATTGGAAATGTTTTAATCACTCTTGCCATTACCTACATCTATTAGCATAGATGATGAAAAGCTGTTACTGGTGATTATAGATGAGTATTTCCAGGACAACGTTCTAAAAGTACAATTATTTCTTATTGGGGAGATTACAGGTAGTTTGGCAAAGCATTGAAGTACAAAGGTACATTTTCAATTAAAAAGCACACTTCTACAAAAGATTTGGTTTTTAAATTATGGTTACACATTTCAGTAACTCATAGCTGCTGTGCAAATTGGTAGACCTTATAAGAAGGCACTTGTTTGTAAGCCAGAGAAGAAACTTTAATTGCATCCTATCAGATTGTTGAGGTGGGTGTGATAGTCTTCAGGTGCAGTGCGTTCATTCACTAACGCTCACTGTCAGTGCCCATGTTTGCTAGCTGCCTCCATGTGACTAGTGAGCTGCTGGTGAAAGTCGTGTGAAATCCTGTACACTGTGTATAGAATAATGTAATTTTATGTTAATTGTTATTACTTTAAAACATATCTACCATCTGATTGGCTGGTACCGAGAGCTGTGGGTAAAATTTGAAAATTGTATTTAGAATAAGAAATTTTACATTTTAAACCCTATTGTCCTTTATGCATTTTCAATGAAATGGAATGAAGGCTAATATGCTTGCTTTATTTACTTTTGTAATCTTGGATTTTGTAGCTTTTAAAACTAGAAACCATTGTTCTAACAAAGCAGGCAACTTTATTCTATAAACACAACTTTATTAAGCAGAATACACTGTAGATGCTTTTCCCCAACGTATCTGGCTGGCAGTCTTTGTCGTTGTTCATTCTGGGGATAAAGGGGAACTAGGCTAGCAGTTCTAATGTGACATTCTTTAAGCATATCTTAAAATAGTATTTAAGTAAATGGTCTAATTTCTACATAATTATTGCACTGAACTTTTTTGTTTATTAAGGTGTTTAAATAAGCTCAGCTAATTCAAGACACTGTAGCCACTTGTGCATCAGTGTGCTTGAATTTAGTAGCTTACAGCATTATTTATGAAGGAAAAAATACATAAATATGAAGTACCTCATGTTGAATGTTATTGTACTGTATTTTTAATGTAACAGTGCAGATCTTGTTAGACACATGAATGTGTATAATCATGTTAAATGCAAATAAAACTAGTTCATAGATTTGTTTTCCTTTAGTGCTTTTGTCACACCCT